AAGCCCTCCAAAGCTATCCTTGGTGCCAATATTGGTATCCAGGGGAGGGAATCTAGGCATCTGGCTGTCCTGCCCACTGTCCGTGCCAGGGGCTTTGCCTACAGTCCCAGGAGGGAGGAGGGAAAAGCAAAGAGAGCCTGGGAAAGGAGAGGGAAGCAGAGGCCCTGGAGCTGGGGGAAAGGAGGGTCATTGGTATTCTGGGCGCTGAGGAGTTCCTGGCTGGGCAGCACTCAAGGCCCACCCCCTGGCATCAGGCTGCACATTCAGCATCGACAGCCCTGGCCAGTAGGCCTTCTGGGCTCCCAGCAACGCCTGCATTTTGCACATTGGTTTGCATGACTGGTAATGTCCCTTCACAGGGCCACCCTCACCCCACCCCCACCCCAGGTCTAGAGATTTCCTGAATTGCTTTGCTTAACCCATGATTCTGCTGTCTAACCTCCATCCTTCCAGCTGCAAAGTCAGCTCCTCCTCTGTGCAGGGAGTGGGAGCACCACAGGAGCCAATGCCCAATCATAGCTGCCTCCAGGGAGGTAGCTACGGTCCTTTGCACCCCATTCTGCCTCCAGAAAAGAGTTTTCCATTTTTTTTATTAGAAAGGGTGTCTCTTTTCAGGAGCAAAGCCCCCATTCTCCCTTCATCCACTTCTTACAGTCTAATTGACTCCCTCCTCCTTCTTCTTTGAACAACGAGAAGACTCTCCAGTTGTCCAACTTCCACCCCTCCAGCTGCAACATCGTCATCCTTTAGCTCAGCGAACGCTGGGCGAACGCTCCCTCCCCGCCCCTCCTGCCCCTCCTCCCTACTCCAAGCCCTCGGCTTCTCATCCGCTGAACGATGTCCTACTTCGCTCGTCCTTGCTCTCGCCGCTGCTGCCGGAGCCGAAGCAGAGAAGGCAGCGGGTCCCGTGACCGTCCCGAGAGCCCCGCGCTCCCGACCAGGGGGCGGGGGCGGCCCCGGGGAGGGCGGGGCAGGGGCGGGGGGAAGAAAGGGGGTTTTGTGCTGCGCCGGGAGGGCCGGCGCCCTCTTCCGAATGTCCTGCGGCCCCAGCCTCTCCTCACGCTCGCGCAGTCTCCGCCGCAGTCTCAGCTGCAGCTGCAGGACTGAGCCGTGCACCCGGAGGAGACCCCCGGAGGAGGCGACAAACTTCGCAGTGCCGCGACCCAACCCCAGCCCTGGGTAGGTGAGTGCCTCCGCAGCCCCGCCGCCCGCCGTCCCCATCTTTCCTTCTCATGTCCCTCTGTCAGCCTGCAGCATGGCCCAGCTGTTCCTGCCCCTGCTGGCAGCCCTGGTCCTGGCCCAGGCTCCTGCAGCTTTAGCAGATGTTCTGGAAGGAGACAGCTCAGGTAAGCAACCCCACTTGGGGTCACCGTCTCTGGTTAAGTTCCAGCCGGCTCCACCCGTTCACAGAGGACCGCGCTTTTCGCGTGCGCATCGCGGGCGACGCGCCACTGCAGGGCGTGCTCGGCGGCGCCCTCACCATCCCTTGCCACGTCCACTACCTGCGGCCACCGCCGAGCCGCCGGGCTGTGCTGGGCTCTCCGCGGGTCAAGTGGACTTTCCTGTCCCGGGGCCGGGAGGCAGAGGTGCTGGTGGCGCGGGGAGTGCGCGTCAAGGTGAACGAGGCCTACCGGTTCCGCGTGGCACTGCCTGCGTACCCAGCGTCGCTCACCGACGTCTCCCTGGCGCTGAGCGAGCTGCGCCCCAACGACTCAGGTATCTATCGCTGTGAGGTCCAGCACGGCATCGATGACAGCAGCGACGCTGTGGAGGTCAAGGTCAAAGGTGAGAGGGCAGGGAGGTTCCAGAGGGAGGGACACCTGGCTCAGGGGTCCTCTCTGCCCCACAGGGGTCGTCTTTCTCTACCGAGAGGGCTCTGCCCGCTATGCTTTCTCCTTTTCTGGGGCCCAGGAGGCCTGTGCCCGCATTGGAGCCCACATCGCCACCCCGGAGCAGCTCTATGCCGCCTACCTTGGGGGCTATGAGCAATGTGATGCTGGCTGGCTGTCGGATCAGACCGTGAGGTGGGCAGGGGCTGTGGATTGGGGCTTCTATTCTGTACTAAGTGATTCTGTCCTTCCTCCCTAGGTATCCCATCCAGACCCCACGAGAGGCCTGTTACGGAGACATGGATGGCTTCCCCGGGGTCCGGAACTATGGTGTGGTGGACCCGGATGACCTCTATGATGTGTACTGTTATGCTGAAGACCTAAATGGTGATTAGGAGTGAGAGGTTCCCAGGGGACAACCTGATAACCCAGCCTTCTCTTCTCCACCCAGGAGAACTGTTCCTGGGTGACCCTCCAGAGAAGCTGACATTGGAGGAAGCACGGGCGTACTGCCAGGAGCGGGGTGCAGAGATTGCCACCACGGGCCAACTGTATGCAGCCTGGGATGGTGGCCTGGACCACTGCAGCCCAGGGTGGCTAGCTGATGGCAGTGTGCGCTACCCCATCGTCACACCCAGCCAGCGCTGTGGTGGGGGCTTGCCTGGTGTCAAGACTCTCTTCCTCTTCCCCAACCAGACTGGCTTCCCCAATAAGCACAGCCGCTTCAACGTCTACTGCTTCCGAGGTGAGCCCACCTCCCTGCAGAAGCTGAGACCAAGGCTCGCATCAATACTTTCCTCCTGCCACAGACTCGGCCCAGCCTTCTGCCATCCCTGAGGCCTCCAACCCAGCCTCCAACCCAGCCTCTGATGGACTAGAGGCTATCGTCACAGTGACAGAGACCCTGGAGGAACTGCAGCTGCCTCAGGAAGCCACAGAGAGTGAATCCCGTGGGGCCATCTACTCCATCCCCATCATGGAGGACGGAGGAGGTGGAAGCTCCACTCCAGAAGACCCAGCAGAGGCCCCTAGGACGCTCCTAGGTAAGTCGGATCCCTTATCCTAAGGATGTCTTCCCTGGTGCTGAACCGTTTGTGCTTTGCCTAGAATTTGAAACACAATCCATGGTACCGCCCACGGGGTTCTCAGAAGAGGAAGGTAAGGCATTGGAGGAAGAAGAGAAATATGAAGATGAAGAAGAGAAAGAGGAGGAAGAAGAAGAGGAGGAGGTGGAGGATGAGGCTCTGTGGGCATGGCCCAGCGAGCTCAGCAGCCCGGGCCCTGAGGCCTCTCTCCCCACTGAGCCAGCAGCCCAGGAGGAGTCACTCTCCCAGGCGCCAGCAAGGGCAGTCCTGCAGCCTGGTGCATCACCACTTCCTGATGGAGAGTCAGAAGCTTCCAGGCCTCCAAGGGTCCATGGACCACCTACTGAGACTCTGCCCACTCCCAGGGAGAGGAACCTAGCATCCCCATCACCTTCCACTCTGGTTGAGGCAAGAGAGGTGGGGGAGGCAACTGGTGGTCCTGAGCTATCTGGGGTCCCTCGAGGAGAGAGCGAGGAGACAGGAAGCTCCGAGGGTGCCCCTTCCCTGCTTCCAGCCACACGGGCCCCTGAGGGTACCAGGGAGCTGGAGGCCCCCTCTGAAGATAATTCTGGAAGAACTGCCCCAGCAGGGACCTCAGTGCAGGCCCAGCCAGTGCTGCCCACTGACAGCGCCAGCCGAGGTGGAGTGGCCGTGGTCCCCGCATCAGGTAATTCTGCCCAAGGCTCAACTGCCCTCTCTATCCTACTCCTTTTCTTCCCCCTGCAGCTCTGGGTCACCTGACCTGTAGTCCTTTAACCCACCATCATCCCAAACTCTCCTGTCCTTTGCCTTCATTCTCTTACCCACCTCTACCTATGGGTCTCCAATCTCGGATATCCACCTTGTGGGTATCTCAGCTCTCCGCGTCTTTACCCTGTGATCCCAGCCCCGCCACTGACCATCTGTGACCCTTCCCTGCCATTGGGCCCTCCACCTGTGGCTCACATCTCGCCAGCCCCACAGAGCATCCTCAGGCCTCTCCAAGGGTCCTCATCACCTATTGCAGCCTTCAGGGCTCGGCCTATTTTCCACTACTCCCTTCATCCGCCTGTGTGCCGTCCCCTTTAGCTGCCTCCTATTGATCTCAGGGAAGCCTGGGAGTCCCTTCTCACCCCTCAACCTCCGGAGTCCAGGAGAACCCGTACCCCCA